ATTTGGATAATTGTGCAGTTATATGATTTGTTACATGGAGACCAGATGGAAGTAAGAGAGCTCATCCTCAACTTCCTGTACCTCTGGAAGTCTTTACACACATGCTGGAGAGACAGATTCTTTACACACATGCTGGAGAGACAGATTCTTTACACACATGCTGGAGAGACAGATTCTTTACACACATGCTGGAGAGAGAGACGAGAGTTCATGAGCATCAAACCACCATGGATTTCATAATCAATTCCTAACATCTGAATAGATGCAGAAAAGTCACAGGCATCTAGAAGTGTGGCCCAAGTTCTGTTCTTCAATCGGCCCACCCATTATCCCTATGTATCTCGATTTTGTTATCTAAAAGATCACATGATGGAGGATGTAAGCAAGTAACACAGCCAAGACCCAGTTTACAGTGTCTAGTACCTAACAGACTCTTGACACATTTCACTTGCCCTTGAGTCAATCTTTCCATGTCACTGAATATTCTTCCACAACACGATTTTAATGGATATAGTCGTCCGTTGTTTAAATGTACCATTATTGACCAATGTAAAAATGTTCTTTGATCTCAAATTTTTATATGTAAAACAAAAACATGTTTGAGGACTAAACCCACACTGTAGTATAAATTAAACTGGATGTAGGCCAGGCATGGTGAGTCACACCTATAGTCTCAGCATTTTGGGAAACCAAGACAGGAGGATGGCTTGAAGCCAGGAGCTCAAGAGCAGCCTGGGCAATACAGCAAGACCTCATCTCTACAAAAAAATAGGAAAAATTAGCTGGCCATGGTGGCGTGCACCTGTAGTCCCAGCTTCTTGGGAGGCTGAGGTGGGAGGATCCACTGAGCCCAGGAGTTTAAGGCTGCAGTGAGCTTGGATAACAACTGCACTCCAGCCTGGATGACAGAACAAGAATCTGTTTCAAAAAAGAAAAAAGAAAAAAAAACCTAAAAACTAAAAACTGGATGTAGTTTGCTAATAACTAAACAGCAAATTAATTGTAACATGCTTACATATCAACGATGTCTTTCTTCTTTAATCATAAACCTGCTAAGAAGCTGCTGAAGTCCATGGTAGTGACAGGTACATGTCTGCATCCTTGTCCTGACCTGCATCTTCTTCGATTGTCCCCATCTGTGTCTCCGACTGGCACTGCCAAACCGGCTTGCTACCTGATCAGTGTTGTACTGAACCGGACTGCTAACTGATCAATGTTTTCACATGATTGGTTTTTCTTTTGCTTTATAGTATGACATAGTTTATATCTTTAAAGGGGAATTAAAATATTTCTGGGAATTTTTAAAGGTAAGTTCACATAGCCACATAAAAACTACAGAGAGGGTGAGGACGCGGGAGTGCGGGAGCAAAGCCGGGCAGGGGCCTCCCAGCTGGGCCCGGAGGCAGCAGGCGGACAAGGGCCAGGAGAGGGCGCGGCGGCGGCGCGGCGGGAAGCGAGGGGCATCCGGACACTCGCCCCGTTGGCCGCGGCCATCGGCCCCACGACCTCGACGGCCGTCCTGCCGAAGAACCTGCCGTCGCTGCCCGCCCCCGTGGTGCGGCCCTGACGGTCGCGCAGGCCGACGGACGACAGCGCGCTCCGGATGAAGTTGGGCGGGTAGCTGCGCTGGCCCTGGAAGAGGCCGGTGGGTCGCCGGTGCTCGCGGGGCGCGGTGGGCACTGTCCGCACCGGGATGGGGCTCCCCTCCGCGGCGCCTCCCGGCCGGTCCTGCTGCGGCTCCGGGGCCGGAGGGAATCCGCAGCCGGCCGGGGGCCTCCGCCAGCCTGGCTGCGCGCCGGGACTCCGCCTCGCGCCCGGCCCCCTCTCCAGCAGGTCGGCGCCCCGCGCCCTGCACCCGCCCGCCCGGGGACCGCCCGCCCCTCCTCTCCGCGCCGCCGCTCGCTGACTCCCCCGGCAGGGATTGCTTCTGCCTCGCTGCCAGGTTTTCTCCCGCCCACCTTCTCCGCTGCCAGACCGCCCGAGCTGCCCTCAGTTTCTCCCCAAGTGGGACTCACTGTCGGGGTGTCCCACAAGCCCGATCCCAGAGCCTGCTGGCCCGACCCCGGCGACGCCTCCACCCGCGCTCGCCGCCCTCCGGGGCGCACCCTCCGCCAGAAAACAGCCGGCGGGCGGCGAGACTTCGTGCAGAGTGCGGGCTCCTCTCCGGCGCCAGGCCCGTCCCGTCTCCCTGGGAGTGCGCAGCCTACACGCACCAGTTTCTCTTTAGAACAAGGACGGGGAGGGATTTGCGAGGGGGCTGAAACCTTTTGCCATCAGCGAACAGCCTCAGCCAAAAACAACCCTGGAAAGGCGAGCTAAGAATGGTTATCTCCTGCCAGCGCTGAAATCGGAGGCCGGGCGCTGCGTGTGTGTGTGTGTGTGTGTGTGTGCGTGTGTGTGTGTGTGTGTGTGTGTGTGTGTACCCTCCCACCCCGACCATTTGTTGAAGGGAATCACCACTGTCAGACTTCAATCCAACAGGACCCACTCGAGCCATCCACACTTGCCCCAGCCTCCTCCAAAACAGCACACTTTCCGGTATGGACAATTCTTTTTTTTTTTTTTCACTTTAAAAGGCTTTGCATCTGTTTTTCCTTTGGAGGCTGAAGAAAAGAAGAATGGTATTCACGCAGTTCCCATTTTACAGATGAAAACAAGAGGACTTTTTCTGTGAAGTCAAGAAAGTGGTTACAATGGTACTTTCAGCCTGTCCGAATTATGTATTGCCCCTCCCCTTTTTATTAATAACATTGAAGTGTGATGGGACAACCACTGAAGCCGTCAGTTGAAACCTGCTGGGACTTTTTAGCCATTCTCTTCAACATAAAGAATGGGTGTTTTTGGAGGGGGTGAGAGGAATGGGGAAATGTTGTCAAAGAGTACAACGTTTTAGTTGAGACAGGAAGAATATATTTTGTTGAGATCTACAGCACAGCATGGTGACTGTAGTTAACAATGAAGTATTGTCTATTTCCAAATTGCTAAGACAATAAATTTCAAATGTTCTCACCACAAAAAAGATAGGTTTTGAGGTGATGAATCTATTAATTC